TGAATCTATCAGATTAAAAGCCAGTGGGAAAGTTTACATGGAAGGATTCAGCTATCAAGTATTAAACCCACTGGTCAATCTTAGCATCAAAAACATTATATGCTTCCTGATGTGTGGCAAAAAGTACATAGCACCACCTAAGGATTCTTACTAACAAAGTTAAACCTAACTTTAATCAAACCTTTAGAGGTAACATCAAGTTTTACAGGAAATATGAGGCTAGAGAAACTAATAAAATGGGGACACAAATAGACAAAGCCAGCATGTAGAACATTCAGGACAAATGTCCCAATTTGTTCAATTAGTTGACTATATGAGGGGAAGACGAAGAGGAGGATGGAAGGAGGAACTAGTTCAGATGTGAATTTTAAAAGAATTAAGACACATGCCCAAATTAAATACTGGAACTTTAGATCTTGAATGAAATAGAAAACAAATGTAAGAAGCATATGTATATATTTAGGGAAATATAATATGGACTTGGTATTAGATGATAACCAGGAATTATTTTGTTAAATGGGATAATGGTATTGTGATTCTGTAGGAAAATATCCTTTTTAAAATAAATGCATAATGAAGTTGAAAGTAAGATATTTGGGGTTTGCTTTAAAACGTTTCAGCAAGAAAAAATGGAGATGGATGAAACAAGTGTGGCAGAATTTTATGTATTTTTAAATGTAAATGATGGGTATATATGGGTTAATTATACTCTTCTTTCGACTTCTGCATAGGCTTAAAATAGTCTTTACTTTTGAAAAAGACATTCAATTATTTGTGTTCTTAGTTAATATTTAAAAGTAACTTTTTCATATATTTGTCACAAAACTTCTGTCCATTCCTATCTAGAGGTTCCTCTACATGGGAAAAAAGGAGCAAAAGGGTAATATTTCTGCAACCCCTTTGCACAGGCCATAAACGCACGCAAACTCCTAGAAGGCTGAGCCGCGAGGAGGAGGGCGGAGAGTTTAAGGGAACGCCTAGACCAGAGAGTTGACGCCTTTCCTAGAAAATCACCGGAAATGATAATTGGCGGACTAGGAAGTGGAGCTTCTGTATATTTCTGTTTCTCATTTCTTGGGGAGAGTACCGGCGGGAAGGTCTGTGCCTTGGGCCGTCGTGGGTCGGAATTTGCAGCTGAGAGGAGAGGAGTCCGGTGCCGCCGTCGCCCCCCTCACCTAAATACCCGGGCCCCTGGGGTTGCAGGCAGGGGCGGGTCTTTGGGGCCAGATTTGAGGAGGGAGTCGGCTGCGGTTTCCTCCCTCGAAGCCATTCCCCAAAATGAGCATTTCCCGCCCATTTGCCCTACCTCCTCCCAGGGGCTCGTGACCCATTTTTTTTTTTTTTTTTTGAGACCGGAGTCTTGCTCTTGTCGCCTCCTGACCCATTCTTTTTATTCTTCTCTACAGCATCCATTCATATATTCATTCAGTCAGCTAATTTTTAATCCAGCACATACTATTGCAAGCGCTGTTTTAGGCGTTGAGAATACAACTGTGAACAAGACGACAAAAATTCCTGCCCTCATGGAGCCTAAGAGCCTAAATTTTAGCGAAGGTAGAACCACCGTAAACAATGTATATATTAATAAGTAACTTATGCACCATACTGGAAAATTATAAAGTGCTATAGAGGAAAAGAAGAATTCATGTAAAGCAAGGTAAGGCCCATCAGGATTGGAAGGAGGGGATAGGCTGCAATTTTAAATAAGGCACTCAGAGTAGACCTCCTTGGGAAGATGACCTATAAGAAAACACTTGAAGGAGGCAAGATTATTAGCCATGGAGATCGCTTAAGGTGAAGGGAGCAGCCAATGGAAAGGCCCTAAGATGAAAGAGAAGGAAGGTCGGTATGGCTGAAGATTGAGGGAGTGGGAGAAGAGTAGAAGGTGTTGAGAATGACACATCCTGTAGACTTGTATGCCACTCTTAAGACTTCAGCTCTTATTTTGGGTGAGCAGGAGAGGAAGTTAGAAGTCACGGGCACATTCAGTAGGGCCTTGTATACCTCGGTAAGGACTTCAGGTTTTATTTTAAGTATGAACCACTGGAGAGTTTTCAGCAGAGCGATGAAATGATCCAACTCAAGTTGTAAACGGACTACTCAGACTGCCCTATTAAGAAAGGAGGTGGAGCTTGCAGTGAGCCGAGATTGCGCCACAAAAAAAAAAAAAAAAAAAAAAAAGAAAGGAGGAAGGCAAGGATTGAAGAAAGGAGACCAGTTAGAAGACTACCGCAGTAATGGAAAGGAGGGGAGATAGCAGGTGATGGTGGCTCAGACAAGGGTGGTAGCCGTTGAGATTGTATTCTGGATATGTTCACATTTTCAGTTTGACTTCGTGCCTCAGGTTCTCAGTGACTCCCTATTTTTTCCTGTGGTCACATTCCTCTTTTCCCTTCACCAAATATGCAGGGAAACAAGATGTGAGATCACAGCGGTTTAGTGTTGCTAATGAACCCCAAATCCAGGGCAGTGTTTGACACATTAAGCCAAACAGTAGCGGCACTGTGGGTCAAGAAGGGCCCTTTGGCTGGCACCACCAAAACATGTGTTCTCCAAAGGAGGCTGGCATCAACTGGAGCCACTTCACAGCTTGTTTGAGAACTGGATCTGACCAGTAGGAAGAAACCAGGACAGCAGTGGAAGACTGTTAAAGAAACCTGAGTAAAAAGATGCAGGAGGTAAGAAGAGGAGGGTCTGTGATACATCACAACTTTCCTGAATTCATTCTGTGTCTTGCAATAGGTTGTGCTGTTGGATGAGAGTTCAGGACCACCAAGCCAGCTGCTTTGGACCCGCCAGGATACCCAGCTCCCTCAGGAAAGCGGTGAGATACACAGGAGATTGTGGCAGGAGTCATATTGACTCTTGGCTTACTTATCTTCCCTCAGCTCTATTACCTGCTCCATATCCTGCCTTCACTAAAGATGGAAGCCAAGGAAACCTGCCGCAAGCAGATATCACACTAATGAGCCAGGCCCAAGTGAGCTGAGGCCCCTTTCCTCCTCCTTGAAAGTTTCCTGAGGAAACTATGGCGTTTTCTCCAGGATAGCAGGAGCATATTATTTCAGGAGTCAGTGACATTTGAGGATGTAGCTGTGAACTTCACTAACAGGGAGTGGCAGTGTCTGACCTACGCTCAAAGGCATCTCTATAAGGATGTGATGTTGGAAAATTATGGGAACATGGTATCACTTGGTAAGGACCTTCCCTACACTTAATGCTTTCTAACTCTACACACTTATTTCTTCTCTGCAACCAGGATTTCCATTTCCTAAACCTCCTTTAATCTCTCATCTGGAGCGAGAAGTAGACCCCTGTGTGCAGGATCCACAGGACAGGGAGTCCCTAAGCTGCTCCTACCCAGGTGAGTAATAGAGAAACTTTCAGTTCCCTCTGTTCCCTCTGACATTTGTATTTTCTTGTTTAAGTGTCAGCTGACAAGATGTGGCCTGAGAATGAAAAGGCAAGTTCACAACAAGAGATTTTTGAAAATGGAGAAGCCTACTGGATGAAATTTAACAGTCTCCTAAAAGTTGATTCCCGGGATCCTAAGGTTAGAGAAGTTTGTGTTCAGGATGTCAAATTAGAGAATCAATGGGAAACATCTATAAGGGAGAAACTGAGAGAAGAGAAAGAAGGCTCTGAGGAAGTGACCTGCAAAAAAGGAAAGAACCAGAAAGTGCTTAGTAAAAACTTGAATCCAAACTCAAAACATAGTCAATGTAATAAAGTTCTTATAGCACAGAAACTCCATGAATGTGCCAGGTGTGGCAAAAACTTCAGTTGGCACTCAGATCTAATTCTCCATGAGCAAATTCATTCTGGTGAGAAACCCCATGTGTGTAATGAGTGTGGGAAAGCATTCAAGACCAGAAATCAGCTTTCTATGCACCGGATAATCCACACAGGGGAGAAACCTTTTAATTGCACCCAGTGTGGGAAGGCTTTCAACAGTAGATCAGCTCTTTGCCGACATAAAAAAACCCACAGTGGGGAGAAGCCTCACGAGTGCAGGGACTGTGGGAAGGCCTTCAAGACCAGGAACCGTCTCTGTATGCATCAGCTTATCCACACCGGGGAGAAGCCTTACAAATGTAACTGCTGTGGGAAGGCCTTCCAGTTTAAGCATTCCCTTACCATCCATGGCAGAATCCACACTGGGGAGAAGCCATATGAATGTGAGGAGTGCGGGAAGGCCTTCAGTGGGAGTTCAGACCTCACCAAACACATAAGAATCCACACTGGGGAACGACCTTATGAGTGCAGCAAGTGTGGAAGGGCCTTCAGTCGGAGCTCAGACCTAAGCAAACACAAACGAATCCATACTCGGGAGAAACACTATGGGTGTCCCCAGTGTGGAAAAGACTTCAGCATCAAGGCAGAACTCACCAAACACAGAAGGATCCACACTGAAGAGAAACGTTACAGGTGTGAGGAGTGTGGGAAAGCCTTTCGTCATAACTGTAAGCGCAGGGCTCATGAACGAGAGCATACAGGGGAGAAGCCCTATCAATGCAGGGATTGTGGGAAAACCTTCCAAGATAAGCACTGCCTTACCATCCATCAGAGAATCCACACTGGAGAGAAACCTTACAAATGTTTAGAGTGTGGGAAAGCTTTCAGTGGGAAGTCAAACTTGACCAATCATCGAAGAATTCACACTGGAGAGAAGCCTCACAAATGTGAGGTATGTGGAATGGCCTTCCATCATAGTTCAGTCCTGAGGCAGCACAAAAGAATCCACACTGGTGAGAAGCCATACACCTGCAGTGAGTGTGGCACGTCCTTCCGTCAGGGCTCAGCTCTGATTGGACATAAGCGAGTTCATACTGGGGAGAAACCTTATGAATGTGAGGAATGTGGAAAAGCTTTTAGAGTGAGCTCAAATCTTACTGGACATAAGAAAAGAAAACATCAAGTATGGAGTACCCATGAACTTGATGGGAGTAGGAAATCCCTCTCTCCAGTGACTGTTTCTCAGACCTCAGTAGTCAGTATTTTGACCAGTGCCTGAGTATAACGATTCTGGTGTTACTTTCTGTTTTTCCTACCTCTTAGGCTGGTCCTTCTGTCTCTTATATTAGTTATTCCTGATTTCCTGACCCTTAATTGTGAGATTCCCCAAAGACATTGTCCTTTACCTTCTTATTCACTATTTTTTCAGTGAGCACATTTACTTCCAAGAGTTTATCAATCACTTCCTAATATTAATAAACACTTATTAGTGCTTGCTGTGTTCTAGGCACTGTTCTAAGGGAT